GGTTTGAGAGTCAAACTGCATCCTTCTATAAAGGTTTTAGATAAATTTTAAGTCTCCATACAAAACACTCCCCTTATTTTGAGAACAAAAGGAACAATAAGACAGCTTAGGCGGGGCAGAGAAAGAAAGGCCTTGAAACAAAGTCCCTGGAAAGGTAAAAACAACAACAAAAATAGTAAGTTAGAGCTCGTGTTTAGATCTGATAACTCAAAACTGCACAACTTTTGCCATACATCGAAAGCAACATGGGAAAACAGAAAAAGAGATTACAAACATTTTTTGAGTGTCCTAACTTGTAGAACCCCTAAGAATGAATCAAATACACTTGGACAAAGCTCTTCTTTTCTCTCTCTCTCCTTCAAGTCGCAGACTAGGGGTGTGGGGCGGGGGGCGGGGAGTAAGACGGGGTCTCTAATAAATACAAGACCCAGCCTCGGACGTGTTTAATTGCTGACATTTTAGAAGAAAAATGGGCTACTTACAATTAATGAACCAAACTACCAAACTAAAATCATGAGTAGGAGGAGGAGTAAATGGAACCGTCCGGGCGAAGTTTCAGGAAGACGCACGCTGGGGTCGCTGCGCCCTTCCCCACCCATACCTCGGGGCTCTCCAGTCGCTCCCAGCCCCCAGCGCGGACTCTAGGGCGCCGGCGGCCCAACCATACAGACTTGGCAGGATGTAGCCCCCTTCTCCCCTCTCCAGGAGAGAAAAGCGCGAGGAGACGCAAACCGTATTTCCGTGTCCGAGCGTTGAAACCTGCGGAGTCGCGCGCGGGGCGCCCACACTCGTTCCCGGGGAGCCCCAGCCCGGTCGCCCGCCCCGGTCCCAGCTCCAGCCCGGGCCTCCCTTACTCTGGGGCTCCATGGTCGGCTGCTCCCCGGCCTCCGCGGGCGAACCCCCGGACTCCTAACGCCTCTCAGCCAGGGCCGGCGTCGCTACGGTTGCCCTGACAACCCGGAGGCGAAGTGGGCAGAACTAAAGGGACGGCGAGCGGGAGGGACCAAAAGCCGCAGGAAGTGAGGGAGCGCGTGAGGACCCGCGCGTCGCCGGGGACACTGAGCGAGGGTAGCGGCCAGGTCACCGGCTGAGGACACTGCTCCTGAAGCCCGGTCAGGCGGTCGCGCCCTCCCTGGCGGCCCCCGCGGCCCCGCAGGACCTGTGCCCCGACGTCGCCGACCCGCGGTCCCCGCTGTCGCCGACCCGCGGCGTCCGTCGGGCGAGTGGGCCTGCCCGCGGGTAAGGCGCCGGCCCTGGGCCGCCCTCCCGGGAATCGGGAGCCGCCGCTGCAGGTAACAGCGGGGCCCCGGCGGCGGAAGGGGTCATAAATTGAGTGGTAATTTATTGTCTTAACAGCTTCGTAGATCAGAAGTCGGTTGTCGGTCTCACTGGACTACAATCAAGGTGCCAGCAGGACTGTGTTCGTTTCTGGAAATTCTAGAAGATGATCTGTTTCCTTGCCTCTTCTAGCTCCTAGAGGTCACTCACATCATTCTTCGGCCGTGGCCCCTTCCTCCACCTTCAAAGCCCACAACATTGCATCTCTCCGACCTTCTTCCATAGTCATATTTTCCTCTGACTGTGGCTAGGAGGGTCCTCTGATTGTTAAGACTCATGTAATTAGATTGGGCTCACCAGGATCGTCCAGGATAATCTTCCAATCTCAAGGTTATTAATTTAATCACATCTGTAGAGTCCCTTTCCTTACTCTTTTTGTTTGTTTGTTTCTTAGTGTGGTTTATTGACAATCATTTACAATGCCGAAGAGTGCTGTAGTGAGCCAGCACAGTGGGTAACACAGCAACGGAGAACAGATGCAGGTTTGAGGAATTTAACTTGCTAAAACCTTGAACTGAAGTCTTAGAGATTGGAACATACGGGTTTGTATAAATAGGCTTTTAAGCCCTGTTTGCAATGGGTTACTGATAGGAGAAACTTGCTTGTGGAATGTCAGCTGCGTGAGCTCACTGTCAGACAAGATGGAAGAAGAAGGGCTGGAGTGTCCAAACTCTTCCTCTGAAAAACGCTATTTTCCTGAATCCCTGGATTCCAGCGATGGGGATGAGGAAGAGGTTTTGGCCTGTGAGGATTTGGAACTTAACCCCTTTGATGGATTGCCATATTCATCACGTTATTATAAACTTCTGAAAGAAAGAGAAGATCTTCCTATATGGAAAGAAAAATACTCCTTTATGGAGAACCTGCTTCAAAATCAAATCGTGATTGTTTCAGGAGATGCTAAATGTGGTAAGAGCGCTCAGGTGAGTAACCACTACAAAAAATAATTTGCTGTAGCTGATCCTGTCTCATTTTTTCCTGCTACAGGTTCCTCAGTGGTGTGCTGAATATTGTCTTTCCATCCACTACCAGCACGGGGGCGTGATATGCACACAGGTCCACAAGCAGACTGTGGTCCAGCTCGCCCTGCGGGTGGCGGATGAAATGGATGTTAACATTGGTCATGAGGTTGGCTACGTGATCCCTTTCGAGAACTGCTGTACCAACGAAACAATCCTGAGGTTGGTTTGTGGGGTTCAGTCCGCTCCCTGCTAATATTCTAACTTTAATGTTTCTTCTTTATAGGTATTGTACTGATGATATGCTGCAAAGAGAAATGATGTCCAATCCTTTTTTGGGTAGCTATGGGGTCATCATCTTAGATGATATTCATGAAAGAAGCATTGCAACTGATGTGTTACTTGGACTTCTTAAAGATGTTTTACTAGCAAGACCAGAACTGAAGCTCATAATTAACTCCTCACCTCACCTGATCAGCAAACTCAATTCTTATTATGGAAACGTGCCTGTCATAGAAGTGAAAAATAAACACCCTGTGGAGGTTGTGTACCTTAGTGAGGCTCAAAAGGATTCTTTTGAGTCTATTTTACGCCTTATCTTTGAAATTCACCACTCGGGTGAGAAAGGTGACATTGTAGTCTTTCTGGCCTGTGAACAAGTAAGTAAGTGATACTCTAACCTTACAGTAATTATTTTATTTTCATGGGTTTTTTTTTCTTTAGGATATTGAGAAAGTCTGTGAAACTGTCTATCAAGGATCTAACCTAAACCCAGATCTTGGAGAACTGGTGGTTGTTCCTTTGTATCCAAAAGAGAAATGTTCATTGTTCAAGCCACTCGATGAAACAGAAAAAAGATGCCAAGTTTATCAAAGAAGAGTGGTGTTAACTACTAGCTCTGGAGAGTTTTTGATCTGGAGCAACTCAGTCAGATTTGTTATCGATGTGGGTGTGGAAAGAAGAAAGGTAATTATTATTGAGTAGGCTAAACAGACTGCTGACGCTAATGATGCTGTCTTTCCATTTAAAGGTGTACAACCCGAGAATAAGAGCAAACTCGCTCGTCATGCAGCCCATCAGCCAGAGCCAGGCAGAGATACGCAAGCAGATTCTTGGCTCATCTTCTTCAGGTAGTGCTGTGGACACAAATACTAAATGTTGTATATTAAAGCCATTTTTCTTGGTGTCTTTTAGGAAAATTTTTCTGCCTGTACACTGAAGAATTTGCCTCCAAAGACATGACGCCACTGAAGCCAGCAGAAATGCAGGAAGCCAACCTAACAAGCATGGTGCTTTTTATGAAGAGGATAGACATTGCGGGCCTAGGCCACTGTGACTTCATGAACAGACCAGGTAGCCTTATGCTCCCATGTCAGCCAGGCATTAGGCTGAGATTCACCTTCTCCTGCCCATTCTCTGTCCTGAGTTCACATGATGCGCAGCAATGCACACAAGCATGGAGGGGGCGTTGGTTTGGACTGAAGCATTTTCCTGCTAGAGGTAAACATTCTCTGAAGGTAATTTTTAAAACCACTCTTAAATTATTATTTTTTTCCTTTCCTAGCACCAGAAAGTTTGATGCAGGCATTGGAAGACTTAGATTATCTGGCAGCACTGGATAATGATGGAAATCTTTCTGAATTTGGAATCATCATGTCAGAGTTTCCTCTTGATCCACAACTCTCGAAGTCTATCTTAGCGTCCTGTGAATTTGACTGTGTAGATGAAGTGCTAACAATCGCAGCCATGGTAACAGGTATCCTTAATGACTATTCCTTTTCTTTTTTTTTGCTAACCATGTGACCTTTTTCATTTTGAAGCTCCAAATTGCTTTTCACATGTGCCACATGGAGCTGAAGAGGCTGCCTTGACTTGTTGGAAGACATTTTTACATCCCGAAGGAGATCACTTTACCCTCATCAGCATTTACAAGGCTTACCAAGACACAACTCTGAATTCTAGCAGTGAGTGTAAGTGAATGCTCAGAAACTACCTATTAATTTTCTAAATAGCCTTGTGTTCTTTCCCTCCTAGACTGTGTGGAAAAGTGGTGTCGTGATTACTTCCTCAACTGTTCAGCACTCAGAATGGCAGATGTTATTCGAGCTGAACTCTTAGAAATTATCAAGCGAATCGAGCTTCCCTATGCAGAACCTGCTTTTGGCTCCAAGGAAAACACTCTAAACATAAAGAAAGCTCTTCTGTCCGGTTACTTTATGCAGGTGAGAAGGGGTGGGGTCACCTCAGCATAGGCAAATCTTTTTTCTTTAAAATTCTGCCTTTCAGATTGCTCGGGATGTTGATGGATCAGGTAACTACTTAATGCTGACACATAAGCAGGTTGCTCAGCTGCATCCCCTGTCTGGTTACTCAATCACCAAGAAGATGCCAGAGTGGGTCCTCTTCCATAAATTCAGCATTTCTGAGAACAACTACATCAGGATTACCTCAGAAATCTCTCCTGAACTGTAAGTTTAATGGAGAAGAAAGGGTTGTATTTCATAATCTCATCTTTTTGTCTTAAATAAACAGATTTATGCAGCTGGTACCACAATACTATTTCAGTAATCTGCCTCCTAGTGAAAGTAAGGACATTCTACAGCAAGTAGTGGATCACCTATCCCCTGTGTCAACAATGAATAAGGAACAGCAAATGTGTGAGACGTGCCCTGAAACTGAACAGAGATGCACTCTCCAGTGACTCCCCAGCAAACACAAGGTGCAGCAGGGTCCCAAAGGTAGCTGGATGGCTGAACTGCTGGATATGGGAGATACATGACGCGAAGACGGATTTCACATCCACAGGACGGTCTTGAAGAAAATAACACTGTGTATATTATTTTAAAATAAAAAATAGAAGTTTTTATTGAGTTCTTTAAATTACTACTCCATGCTTTTCTTCTTCTTGGAAAAGTTTTTAAATCAACCACTCATAATTTGACCAAAATTTTAAAAAACTGGTATTTTGTAAATGTGTCAGAGACACATGGGACAGAACCCTACTTTTTGTAGAGGAACTTAATCTGAATAAAGTCTGAGTTTTTCAGTAAATCTCCACTGAGTTTTCTGGTAATTTTACAAAA